ATTAGAATGCTTTTTTTTTTCTTGCCACACACACACAAAAATTGCTGCCAGAAATCTTTGTAGTAAATCTTTGGATATTGGTGCAAAAATAATTGTTGCATACTTTCTTAGTGGTGAAATTGCTGAATCAATCCGCTCAAGCCTCTCATATTGTCAAATTACTCCTCCTAAAAGGTTATACTAATGACATTCTCACATCATTTCCTTACATCTTGGTACACATTTGGTATTAAGCGACTTCACAAGTTTGCCAGTCTAAACACATGGAAAAAAATGGCGTCATGTTGTTTTTATTTGGGTCTCTTTATGAGTAGGGCAGCAAGACCTGATTGTTAAACGTTCAAGTTTTGAAGTTAAACTCCCTGGGTCTGGATCCTACTTCTTCCTTGTAAAATGTGTGATCTCGGGCATGCTGGGTCTACTTCCTCGTCTCAAAAAAAGAGGATAAAGAGAGTACATATCTTTAGGCTTAAACAAGATACGCAGGCATACAGGAAGCCCTTCTTATGCGTTCGCTACTAGCGGTACTGATCCTAATTTTTTTGAAGCCGTGCCGGCTCCGGTACTTTATTTTTGGTGTGCTCCTCCAACCAACCAAGTTTCGCAGAATTCTGTTGTTGCCTGTAATTAGAAATGAGACGAAAATTGGCTCCGCTTGTTCAAAATTCTCCTCCCTCCGCCCCAACTCTGCCTTAGAATCACTGGTTTAAATGTCAATGTAAAGGAATGAGTTGCAATTTTTAAGCAACATGTAAAGTGCACACCTGGTCTGAGTACCTCCCGGCGGCCAGGACCCGCCGTTTTCGGTATAGGGAACACCAGATAACAATATATAACGCTACCTAACAAACGTTTCTCCACCCACAGCGCCATTAGCGGTTAGGTTTGCAGTGCCGAAGAGCTGCAAGAAAACGGGGCTTGAAACAGGAATACAATTGCAGATCCACCCACTACACGCAAAGGGCCCGGGACGCGCCTCCACAGCCCCGCCCCAACCGGAAGTGACGCACCGCGCCGACTATTTCTTCCGCCGTCCGCCGGTGGCGAGGCCCAGGCTGTCGCCGGGTGTGCAGCGGCGTCGCGGCCAGTAGAGGGATTCTGGGTAACGGCCCGGACCCCCGGCTGGGCTTCTGGCTCGGCGCAGCAGGTTCCATTCACGCCAAGTCTGTTGGCAGTGGCAGTTGTAGGGCCAAGGGCGGTTGTAGGACCCGGAGCAGCCGGACATGGAACAACCGTGGCCGCCTCCGGGACCCTGGAGCCTCCCTCGGGCCGAGGGTGAGGCTGAGGAAGAGAGTGACTTCGACGTGTTCCCCAGTTCTCCCCGCTGCCCGCAGCTGCCAGGCGGCGGCGCCCAGGTGAGAAGGGGCCTGCGTTCTGCGGAGGGATGCTTCATTTCTTACAAATATTGTTTTTATCCAGATGTATAGCCATGGAATTGAATTGGCTTGCCAAAAGCAGAAAGAGTTTGTGAAGAGCTCTGTGGCGTGCAAATGGAATCTTGCTGAAGCTCAACAGAAACTTGGTAGCTTAGCACTGCATAATTCTGAGTCCTTGGATCAGGAGCATGCCAAAGCACAAACAGCAGTATCAGAACTGAGGCAACGGGAAGAAGAGTGGCGACAGAAAGAAGAAGCTCTAGTACAAAGAGAGAAGATGTGTCTGTGGAGCACGGATGCCATTAGCAAGGATGTTTTTAATAAGGTATGAGCTTTTACTGGGCCATAATGAAAGAAATCTGATTTAAATTTCTAAAATTTTTTCTTAGAGTTTTATTAATCAAGATAAAAGAAAAGACACAGAAGATGAAGATAAATCAGAATCATTTATGCAAAAATATGAGCAAAAAATCAGACATTTTGGTAAGTCTACTACTTGGATTTCCTTCTTTGTAGTTCATGTGTTTTATTTCCCACTCTGGAATAGATATATCTTAACAAGAGACCTGGAATACCTGCAATTTCTGCTTTACCAAGTTCCATCAGTGGAGAGTGGACCAACTTGTAGTCATGGGGAATGATGAGATAATAATCCCTGTGGACTGAATTATGGCACAGAGTTGATAGAGGTGTGACACAAGACAGTGAAAATTTGTGGCTATGCCTGCTTGATGGAAGATTTCTGTTGTATGCTTATTGTGATGAAAGAAGAAAGCTTACCAAAATGATGACTATATTGGTATACTCCTTTATTTTGTTTTTTTGTTGTTGTTTAACTTTTGTTTTAAATTCAGGGGTACATGTGCAGGATGTGCAGGTTTGTTACATAGGTAAGCGTGTGTCTTGGGGATTTGTTGTACAGATTATTACATCACCCAGGTATTAAGCCTAGTATTCATTAGTTATTTTTCCTGATCCTCCCACCCTCCGCCCTTCGGTAAACTCCAGTGTGTGTTGTTCCCCTTTATGTGTGCATGTATTCTCATCATTTAGCTCCCGCTTATAGGTGAGAATATGCGGTATTTGGTTTTCTGTTCCTTTGTTAGTTTGCTTAGGATAATGGCTTCTGGTATACTCTTCTAAACACATCTGCAATAGGAGATGTAATTAAAGCTTCCAGTTGGAGGCTTTCTGGACTTGGATTGCATTCTGGACTCTTGGTTGACACGGGCCTGGTGTGTGTGGGGGCTGTATAGGGCTATAGGGGCTTTACACCCATGTTTCTCTGTGGTCTTATTTGTACTTATATTCTTCAGAGTTTTTCCTAACTTTTCCCTTATACAATTTGTTGACTGCCTTTCTTGTGCTGCTTTTACCCTTACAATTAGGTGGAATTTACCACCTAGTGGTAAATGGTACAATATATCATGGACTATTATAAAGCATTGAAATCTGACTTTTTCCTCTACATTTGTATTTAGTTTATTAATTTAGTTAATTCACGTTTTATAAATATAAAATATTAATTTAAAAACAAAGGCTTTTATCTCTTAAATTTCACAACCGTTATATTCACAGTTATATGCATGTTTGACATCACTGGCTTTATGGTCATCAGAGCTGCTTTTTGAGTCATCTAATTTTCAGAGCACATCATCTTCACTTTCAGCCAAAGTTAGCTGTGATTCAGCTTTTTTTAATCTGTGTAGGATGTTGTCACTGGAAATTTTACCAAGAGCTATAAAAGTTTGCTCAAATACTATGATAGAAGTTTTTTCGTTTGTTCTGACTATGAATATTTACAACCTCTTCAATGTAATTGTTCATTGCTTTTAAAAAACATATCAATATCTTATTTTTGAAAAACATTTAATATAAAGCACTCTTACATATGAAGTGAAATGAATAGAAAATGTATATGATTTTAATGTTTTTTTTTTTTTTGAGACGAAATCTCGCTCTTGTCCCCCAGGCTGGAGTACAGTGGTGTGATCTCAGCTCACTGCAACCTCCGCCTCCCGGGTTCAAGCGTTCCTGCTGCCTCAGCCTCCCGAGTAGCTGGGATTACAGGCGCCTGCTACCACGCCTGGCTAATTTTTGTATTTTTAGTAGAGATGGGGTTTCACCATGTTGGCCAGGCTGGCCTTGAACTCCTGACCTCAAATGATCCGCCCGCCTCGGCCTCTCAAAGTGCTGGGATTACAGGCGTGAGCCACCACTCTGAGCCTTAATTTTGGTTTTTTAAAAAGTCATTCAAAAATATGCCTGGAAGGAAATACATCAAAATGTTAACAGTAATCTCTTGTGGTAGAATTACAGCTAACTTTTATTTTCCGGATTTTAAAAATTCTTCATAATAAATAAACTTTATTTTTATAATCTGAAAAAAATTTTTCAAAGCGTTTATCCTAAGAATCAAAATGGCTTAACATTAGAAAACTCATTAATGTGATTCACTGTATTAACTGATCATAGTAGTATAACCACAGGACTTGGTGGTCAATTTGATGTGGGAGAAATGGAAATGTCAGAGGAATTTCTAGAATGCTTGATTTGGTAACATGGAGCCTAGGAAACATTGTAGGATGGCAGAGAGACAAGTATGGGTTTGGTTTCAAGTAAGATGGGTTTACGTGCAGGCATATCAGTAGAAATGCATATGGTGGTAGACGATTGGAAATAGAGGAGATCTGGAGTTTAGGAATATGGGAAATGATCATACAACTTTCCTCAAGTAATTCACAAACTACCTGGGAGATTTTTAGTACACAGAGAAATTAAAATGAATTAGTGTAGTTTGTTAAAATATATCATTCTAAGCCTGGCATAGTGGTTCTGCCTGTAATCCCAGCACTTTGAGAAACTGAGGCTGGAGGATCACTTGAGCCCAGGGATTCAAGACCAGCCTGGGCAACACAGTGAAACCTCATCTCTACAAAAAAAAAAAAAAATTCGTCAGGTGTGGAGGCTTATACCTGTAGTCCCAGCTACTGCAGAGGCTGAGGTGGGAGGATCTCTTGAGCCCAGGAGGTTGAGGCTGCAATGAGTTGTGATTGCACCAGTGTACTCTAGCCTAGACAACAGAGGAATAACCTGTCTCTCAAGATAAAGAAATAAATTAATTAATAATAATAATAATTCTATAAGTGTAATGAAAGAGGAAAGGGAAATCAGTAATAAGGAAGGACGTGTATTTCAGGACCATTTTAGGAATCAGGTGGCATATTGAAGGTTGATGATGGATTGAGATTTAGACGTTCACTAGGGAAATATATAGGTTAAAGCATATGATTAAAATATCTAAACTTGTCAAAGTGAGGTTTTCCAAGCATTCAGAGAAATTGTTTGGCTAGTTTAAATGACTGTATTATCCTTAACCAAAGGATTAGCTAAATAAACATTTTGAATGGGTGCTTATCATTTATCGAGTATTTACTATGTCTCAGGCACTGTTCTAAGTGCTTTATATGAATTAATAGCATTTAATTGTCATGAAAATCCTGAGTTAGGTACTATTTTTAGCCCTATTTTACAGAGGAGGAAATGGAGGCATATAAAGGGAACTGCAGTAGTAAAATGGTGAAGCCAGTATTTGAACCTGGGCCATTTAGCTCTAGTCTGTCTTCTCAGCCGCTGTCTTAAATTGTTACTCTCCATTTGTATACAAGTTTGTTTACAAATTCCAAAATAATATCAGTAATTTGAGGTATATGCTGTTCCACTGAGTTGTTGATTCTCCTTATGTGTTTTATTTTTGAAACAGAGTCATTTTCTGTCACCCAGGCTGGATTACAGTCACAAGATCATAGCAACTGCAGCCTCAATTTCCTAAGCTCAAGCAATCCTCTTGCCCCAGCCTTCCAAGTAGCTGGGACTACAAGTGTACTCCGCCATGCCTGGCTAATTATCTCATTTTGTGTGGAGACACGGTCTCATTTTGTTGCCTAGACTGACCTAAAACTCCTGTGCTCAGGTGATTCTCCTGCCTTGGCCTCCCAAAATGCTGGGATTACAGGTGTGAGCTACTGCGCCCCACCTGTCTTTATTTTGTTCATAAAATTCCACACTCTTTCCACAAAGGTCTGTATCGACTACCTGTAACTGAACTTCTCAATTTCATACTAATTCAATGTGCATTTTTGAAATCAAGTGATAGTATTTCTCAGATTTAAAAAAAAAATGTATTTTCAATGTCAAGTGTTAATTCGTCTCAGGTATTAAATAGGTAGTTAAAAAATATTAACATTTGGCAGGGAGTGGTGGCTCACACCTGCAATCCCAGCACTTTGGGAGGCCGAGGCAGGTGGATCATGAGGTTAGGAGTTCGAGACCAGCCTGATCAACATGGTGAAACCTTGTCTCTACTAAAAATACAAAAATTAACTGGGCGTGGTGACACACGCCTGTAATCCCAGCTTCCAGGAGGCTGAGGCAGGAGAATTACTTGAACCCAGGAGGTGGAGGTTGCAGTGAGCTGAGATCGTGTTGCTGTACTCCAGCCTGGGCAACAGAGTGAGACTCCATCTCAACAAAAAGAAAAAAAAAATTAACATTTAATGATACCCTTCCCCATGGCCCCAAGTGTCAGGAACCCTTTCATGTTATCCTTCCTGCAAAATAAACCAGAATGGATAAGGCTTTTGGTATTTCAGTAAGTCACAATGCTGCCATGAAGAAGTAAACAAGAGGAGCAATGCTTTATCGTGGATGGTAGATAGAGTTGAAAATATTACCTCTCCAGAAGTGTAAGAAAGCTAAGGCAAAACTGCTTCATAGGATTTACTTTGTGGGTTCAAGTATAAGAAATAAGGATTGTGCTTTCTTTAAATCTGAGTCCCAGGAATCATTAGGCTTTTTTAAGAGATATGGTCTTGCTCTGTCACCCAGGCTGAAGTGCAGTGGTGAGGTCATAGCTCACTGCAGCCTCCACCATCTGGGCTCAAGGTGTGCTCTCACCTCAGCCTCCCAAATAGTGGGGATTACACCACGCCTAGCAATATTCTTATACTTTAAGAAGTAGTTTTAAGTAACTTCCATAATCATTCTGTTTCTCAGAACTTCAAATGACCTAATCATTATGTCCAAAGCGTTGGGGAAATAACTTTATAAAGCTTAGAATACTCTATGAGAAAATGCTACAGTCTTTATCCTTTTTTTTAATCCTTTTAAGAGATGAGGTCTCGCTGTATTGCCCAAGCTGGAGCACAGTGGTTCCATCATACCTTCTGCAGCCTCTAGCTCCTAGGCTCCCAAGTGATCCTGCCCCCTCAGACTCCCAAGTAGCTGGGACTACAGGTGCACACTACCATGCCCAGCTAATTTTTAAGCTTTTTCTGTAGAGACAGGGTCTTACTATGTTGCTGAGGTTGGCCTGCAACTCCTGGACTCCACCATTCCTCTGGCCTCAGCCTCCAAAAGTGCTGAGATTACAAGCATGTGCCACCATGCCCAGCTTATCTCCTTTGAGACAGAGTCTCTCGCTCTGTCGCCCAGGCTGGAGTGCTGTGGTGCAATCTCGGCTCGCTGCAACCTCCGCCTCCTGGGTTCAAGTGATTCTTGTGCCTCAGCCTTCCAAGTAGCTGGGATTTACCTGCCACCATGCCCAACTAATTTTTATATTTTTAGTAGAGACAGGGTTTTACCATGTTGGCCAGGCTGGTCTCGAACTCCTGACCTCAGGTGATCCGCCTGCCTTGGCCTCCCAAAGTGCTGGGATTGCAGGCATGAGCCACCGTGGCTGGCCCCACCCCCTTTTTTTAAGTGAGGAGAAAATGAATCATTTATTTTTGATTGACTCACATTGTTGCTGTGTATTCTCAGTAGGACATTTGTCTTCAGTTTTGTTCTTTCTTGTGTACTGATGTGGAATTAAATATATAGGAGTTCATTTTGCACCTACAGGAAAAGTTTACTGCTAAACTCTTGAGTCAGCTCTACAAAATTTCCATGAATATCCAGACTTCTTTGCATGAGTCTAAGGAATCTAAACCTAACATTGCTATATTGAATTTATTCAGTTAGCCAGGCACAGTGGCTCATGCCCATAATCCCAGCACTTTGGGAGGCCTAGCCAGGAGAATATCTTGAGGCCAGGAGTTCAAGACCAGCCTGAGCAACATAATAAGCCTCTCATCTTTATGGAGAAAAAAAAGAAGAGAAAAAAAGAAAAGAAAAAAATCTATTCAGTTATGACTGACTGGACAACATTAAAAAGTCAACACTTTGCTGGTTCCGTGATTTCTTGGTGGTATTGACTTTGACCAAATTTCCTGCTAATTTAGATAAAGGTGTAGATATAACTTAAATAGTATTTGGATTTCTTTGACACCTTGAAACAAAATGACAACCATTTTCAAATATGCTTAACTAATTTTTAAAAGACTTTGTTTATAACAGACATCATGAGTAAATGGCTTACATAACTAACTCTCAATTTGCCCAAGACTGCGGGCATTCATGGATGTAGGACTTTTTAATATTGAACTGGCCACTCTGGCCTGATTAATTATCTGAAATAAAACTTCCTGTGAATTTTAGGAGCTATTTCCAGTCTACTGAGTATTGCTTTAAAGAGTACTGTCCCTCACTTGCTCTTTTACCATAATCTGTTGCTCTGGTAATATGAATTGTCTTTAAAGAGAATCATTTAAAAATACCATTGAGAGATTAATGAATTAAGAATGGTTGGTATTTCTTCCCTTATGGGAAGAAAGAAAATATTTGACACTTATGGTTCAATTCTTTTTTTTACAGGTATGTTGAGTCGATGGGATGATAGCCAGAGATTTTTGTCTGACCATCCATACCTTGTATGT